AAGTCACAGCACTCGACACAACGGAAGTATCCATTTTCGCGCCAAGAGCCAGGAAGCACTTTCTGTTAACACAAGTTTCCTGCACATCCCTAATTTTTTAGGCGCCATATTCCTCACTCAGTACTAACAAAGTGTATGTGGCTTCTCCTTAGCCAGACTCGATTACAAGCACTGCATGCATTACTCAGTGTGATAAGATCATGATAATCCCTTTAAAAAGATCGCCCGAATTTAAGCCTGGATTAGGAACACGTGTTTACAGCTCTAATATCGATAATTTAAGTGGCTCTTAAAAGAGCCTTTGGGGTTGGGCTTTAAGACGCTTACTTGGCAAGTTTACTTAGCGCTGGTGTACTTGGTGACGGCCTTGGTGCCCTCGGACACGGCGTGCTTGGCCAACTCCCCGGGCAGCAGCAGGCGCACGGCCGTCTGGATCTCCCTGGAGGTGATGGTCGAGCGCTTGTTGTAATGCGCCAGGCGGGAAGCCTCACCCGCGATGCGTTCGAAGATGTCGTTGACGAAGGAGTTCATGATTCCCATGGCCTTAGAGGAGATGCCGGTGTCGGGGTGGACCTGCTTCAGCACCTTGTACACGTATACGGAGTAGCTCTCCTTGCGGCTGCGCTTGCGCTTCTTGCCGTCCTTCTTCTGCGCCTTAGTCACGGCTTTCTTCGAGCCCTTCTTGGGCGCGGGAGCGGACTTCGCTGGTTCCGGCATGTTGAAGGCGAACTACGAGCCTGAGACGAGCAGCAGATCGAGAAAACGGGAAGTAATGGGAGCAAGGTACCAGGAGTCGTTTTTATATAGGACCTCTCATGCAAATAAGGTGAAGAGTGAAAGTCCTGTATCTGATTGGTGGTTATTAGGGTGACGTCAGAGGTTAGTTATACCCAATCAACCCAATCTGCAAATCCAAAAGACGTACTTCCATTGGTTAAAACTAAGCTACAACCCTAACCAATGACATATCTTCTTTTTCGCGCCCAATAGTGTTTATAAAAGGCGCTGCCTTTCCTCGTTGGCTACTTTCAGTAAGTTGTGACCAGTATGTCTGGACGTGGCAAGCAAGGCGGTAAAGCTCGCGCCAAGGCCAAGACCCGCTCTTCTCGGGCTGGGCTTCAGTTCCCCGTGGGCCGAGTGCACCGCCTGCTCCGCAAGGGTAATTATGCCGAGCGGGTTGGAGCCGGCGCGCCAGTGTACCTGGCTGCGGTGCTGGAGTACCTGACCGCTGAGATCCTGGAGCTGGCTGGCAATGCGGCCCGCGACAACAAGAAGACCCGTATCATCCCGCGTCACCTCCAACTGGCCATCCGCAACGACGAGGAGCTCAACAAGCTGCTGGGCAAAGTCACCATCGCGCAGGGTGGTGTCTTGCCCAATATCCAGGCCGTGCTGCTGCCTAAGAAGACTGAGAGCCACCATAAGGCCAAATAAGGAGCGAGGTTGTGAAAACTGGAAAACAAAGGCTCTTTTCAGAGCCATTCTACACTGTCTTAGAGAAAGCTGGACACAG